ACACAACTCCATAGAACTTCGCTGTCTAAAAAAATGCTTTGCCGTATATTATCCCACTTAATCTCCACCACTATGCTGTACATAGGAGCCACAACTCCTAGACAACAAATAAAAATCCTATCACTTTTCAAATCCTAACATTTTCATATGACAAAGCCAGAACTCAAAATCCAGACCTCTAGAGTCCCAGATCAGGAAAGGAAGAAACGCCAAGTCAAAGAGAAGCTTCTTTAGAATAATCTGCTTTTCTGGATTATTCACACCATGGGTCAGCTCCCCACTTGAAGTCAGAACCAAGCTCCAATTTCAGTGAACCACCATCATGCTTTGACCAGGAGATTCTCTCAGAAATGTGGGGTCCCATTGAGTAGGCCTGAAGACAGAGATTGACAGGCCTATGTGAGCCTGGAGGAGTTCTTTTTAGGGGCTGGATAATGTCAAGAACAGAGAACAACTCCAGAGAAGGCACACACGCCTTCAAACCCATCCCCTCATGGGGAGAAAGCAGCCAGGAACTCAGGCCTCAAGTGTTCTAGGTGTGGTCTCCCAAGGAAACGGGCTCACTTAGTTTGGGGAAACCTTCAAACCCTGCACTGAGTCCTATGTAGACTGGGACAGAAGGTGGACAATGTAATCCCCTGAGCCCTCAACCTCCTCCTGGAGAGATGACAAGATTAAGATTTCTCTACCAGAACCCTCAACAGACACATCCCAGAATCTCCCCAAGTGAAATGTGCTCTACCTACCGTCCCTGAGAGCCCAGGGGTGTGAACCCAGAGGGCAGGTGTGGTGGGGAAGGGAGGAGGGAGAAAGAAAAGGGATGGCTGGGAGTTAGAGAAAGGCTCCTATCCAGGACCTGCCTGCAAGGATCCCAGGTATCAGCCAGCCCAACCTAGCCCTTGTTGACTTAGCAGGTGACAGTTTGGGGAAGAAGGGGAGGAGGATGCGGAAGTCACACCTCTCCAGGCTTGGTTCCCATTGGCCCTTGATATCCTTAAAAGGGCCCAGCAATTTCAGCATCCTTATTCCCCAGACCTTCTGCAGATTCTGTGGTTATACTCACTCCTCATCCCAAAGAATGAAATTTACCACTCTCCTCTTCTTGGCAGCTGTAGCAGGGGCCCTGGTCTATGCTGGTGAGTATGGCCTTTCCTCTGCGCCCCACAAGTGCTCTCATCTGGCATGTTTCCCCCATTGCAGAAGATGCCTCCTCTGACTCGACGGGTGCTGATCCTGCCCAGGAAGCTGGGACCTGTGAGTCCTCCTCTCCCTGCTGCCCTAGCCCTTTGCTAAAATCCATCAATTTGTGCATTCACAGCTAAGCCTAATGAAGAGATCTCAGGTCCAGCAGAACCAGCTTCACCCCCAGAGACAACCACAACAGCCCAGGAGACTTCGGCGGCAGCAGTTCAGGGGACAGCCAAGGTCACCTCAAGCAGGCAGGAACTAAACCCCCTGAGTAAGTCTCTGTCTCTATGCCAGATCAACAACCTGCTGATGTGATTGTTCTGCTCCAAAATTAGAATCCATAGTGGAGAAAAGTATCTTACTAACAGAACAAGCCCTTGCAAAAGCAGGAAAAGGAATGCACGGAGGCGTGCCAGGTGGAAAACAATTCATCGAAAGTGAGTGCATCCCAAGGCAAGGCTTTGTGGGAAAAAGCCTCATTTGTCTCATCTTTCCTTCTAGATGGAAGTGAATTTGCACAAAAATTACTGAAGAAATTCAGTCTATTAAAACCATGGGCATGAGAAGCTGAAAAGAATGGGATCATTGGACTTAAAGCCTTAAATACCCTTGTAGCCCAGAGCTATTAAAACGAAAGCATCCAACTTGCTGTGTGCCTGTGCTCTATGGGATGGGC